AGTAACCTGAGGAATTCACAGCCATAGTCTGTGAATCCAACTGTCCAACTCAGGGAGGGAAAAGGAAGAAGTGAGAGCAAAGTGGGTCCAGATTGGCCTTAGTCCTGGCCCTGTCCATGATGTCCCTGACGCTATCCTTTAACCAAATCTGGGTTCGTTATCCCCAGTGGCGCCCCTCCGCTAATGATATAAATAAAAGTTCCAACTCTGGGTGTTTTCCTGAGAAAACACGGAATAATTCCTTTCCATAATGTTAACAAAAGACTTGGGATTTAGGTCAATATATGAAAGCAAAGGGCTGGGAGAGGCCTGTGATCGTAAAAGCCTTACTAACCAAATAACTGGGGCATAAAACTAGTGAAGCTCAGGGGCAGTAGAATCAGACAAAAAGGACCCCTGGCCCCGGCCTAGTGGCCAGGTCCTCTCCTTCCCAGCGCATGGAGTTAAGACGCTCCATATGAAGCCTAGCCTGGGATATCCGTGGGTCTTACATTTGCTCTCTTCTGAGCTGCTTCCCCCACACTTCCCCGCTCGCTCGAAAGACTCCCTATGGCTGCGTCCCAGAACTTGAGTCCATCCGCCCCCAGGCCGGGGCACTGGGAGGCCCATCACCCTGTGCAATGTCCCCGCTCCACCTTGAGTCGTCTTGGAAACGGTCGCCAGGGAAACCGTTCTTCCCGCTCAGGCCCGCCCGCCCTCGTCAAAAGCTTGGCTCAGAGAGCGGGGGAGGGGTGTGTAGCGTAGAACCCAAAACGCCCGCCCCCTCCCCTCCTCTCACCCGCCTGGTTCTTCAGCGTCCTCGCCTTCTCTCTAGGCTCTGCCACAAGGAGCTAGGACCACGCTCACCTCACGATTTCCCTACCTGCCTGTCTCGCTTTCTCACCTGCGTTCCCTCCTTTCATCCCGGAGCCCGGAACCTCCGCTTCCGGCTCCACGTCCGCCCGGAAGAAGATCTGCTGCACACTTCCGTTTCCGGTCCGTGCCCTTGGGGCTCCGTGTCCTGCTGTCTTTCCGTCCGCTGCCTAGTCTGCATCTGAGTAACATGGCGGCGGCGGCGGTAGCCAGGCTGTGGTGGCGCGGGATCTTGGGGGCCTCGGCGCTGACCAGGGGTGAGCACGGGCAGCCAGCTGAGACCGGGGTCCGCGCGTCTGTGCCTTTTATCTCCCTGTGCAGGGACTGGGCGACCCTCCGTTCTGTTGCTGCCGGTGAGGCGGGAGAGCGCCGGGGCCGACACGCGCCGTGAGTATGTGCGGGCAGCGCTCTTCTCTGAAATTTCTTTTTTAAATATGCCTTTTCCTTCCAGCCACTGTCAGACCACGGAATGATGTGGCCCACAAGCAGCTCTCAGCTTTTGGAGAGTATGTGGCTGAAATCTTGCCCAAGTATGTCCAACAAGTTCAGGTAATACTTACTAATGTTATTTGGGTCTGGGTTGTTCCCTCTCCCCTCACTTTCATGTGTGCAGGTGTCCTGCTTCAATGAGTTAGAGGTCTGTATCCATCCTGATGGCGTCATCCCAGTGCTGACTTTCCTCAGGGATCACACCAATGCACAGTTCAAATCTCTGGTTGACTTGACAGCAGTGGACGTCCCAACTCGGCAAAACCGTTTTGAGGTCAGTTGGGAGATCTGAGAAGGTTTTGGGGGCTCAGCCCTCCAGATCCTTCTGTTCTCCCTAGATTGTCTACAACCTGTTGTCTCTGCGCTTCAACTCACGGATCCGTGTGAAGACCTACACAGATGAGCTGACGCCCATTGAGTCTGCTGTCTCTGTGTTCAAGGCAGCCAACTGGTATGAAAGGGAGGTGAGTTACCGGATATGGTGGACCTGCCTCTGGGATTGGCTGTTTGAGGTGGTCTCTTTCCTAGATCTGGGACATGTTTGGAGTCTTCTTTGCTAACCACCCTGATCTAAGAAGGATCCTGACAGATTATGGCTTCGAGGGACATCCTTTCCGGAAAGACTTTCCTCTATCTGGCTATGTTGAGGTAGGAGCCTTGGAACTGGGACAGCAGCCTCATTAGTGCTCAAGCCTGCCTTTTGCTCCTGCAGTTACGTTATGATGATGAAGTGAAGCGGGTGGTGGCAGAGCCGGTGGAGTTGGCCCAAGAGTTCCGCAAATTTGACCTGAACAGCCCCTGGGAGGCTTTCCCAGTCTATCGCCAACCCCCGGAGAGTCTCAAGCTTGAAGCCGGAGACAAGAAGCCTGATGCCAAGTAGCTCCAGGGAACGCATGTGGATCCTAGACAGCGCCTTATCTATGATTGAGTGTCCGTGTAAATAAATTCCTACTTAGACTTACCACTTTGTGTGTGCTTGTAATGTGGAGAAGT